AAGACAAGTCTAAAGGCAAAGAAACCAGAGAGTATGCTGTTGCAGTAGTCAAGAATTGTTAGGCCCTATTAAGGGAGGTGACCCTTAACCACCTGAGTTATGCAGACGAGTGACATAGTCAGAGAAGTTATTTAGAAAATTACCCTGGCAGCCCTTGTGAAGGATGAATTGGAGGAGCCAAGACAAATACGTAGGCAAATAAAATAAAAACAAATAAAAGACAAATAAAAGGCAGTGAGACAAGTAGTGAGGTTGTTGGGACTGTCACTCTTAACCGCAGAGGTGCCTGTCGAGGGGCTGGGAGACGGTCGTATCCCAAGTCCTCGGGCCTATCGAATTGCAGAGCATCCTGGACCTCTCCTCACCCACGCTTACCTTCACGTCGCTCCTTCTAGGCCTTAGGAAGTGGGGTTTTGAGCACTTTCTAGGTCGTAGGCCTGCTGGTCTGAGCTCCGACAGCGGCGCCAGCGGTGGCAGCAGTCGCCGACAGGGGTGGGGCGCATGCGCACAGTTGCTAGGCAACGGCGGCCGGGCGCCGCGGCGATAACCGCGCCGGGGCTGTGTGTGTAGGCAGAGGCGCCAGAGGAGGAGGAGCAGGAGGATGCAGCTGCGACCGCGGCCCCAAGAGGGAGCCGCCGCTGCTCTGTGGCCAGGGGGGCCCAGGGACTGGAATCAGGCCTGGGGGTCGCATCGCTGAGGGGACTGGTAACGGCGGTCCCTCCAGAGGCTCAGGCCTAGTACCCCAGGAGGGTCCGGGCCGCTGGGCGAGCGCCTTCCCCCCATCGCCTCCCCTCGTCCCTCCACGTCGATGGTGGTGAAGTTGGCGGCGCCACGGAGCGCAAGGCACCAAGCTGTCTCCCTTGCACCCAGCTCCTCTCTGGCCCCGGCTGTTGGACACCTGCGCCGCCGCCTTCTCTCGCCCGCCGAGCCCACCCCCTGCGGCGGGCGGGGGAGGGGCTCCCCCCTGCAGGGGCTGCGTCGAGCAGGGCGACGACGGGGACCATAGGAGAGTAGGGGTGAGTAGTGGCACCGCACTCGCTCGGTTCTAGTGCGCCTTTCCGGCCTCCGTGGCCCCAGGAGGCGAGCGAATCGCTGCTTTCTCCTGCAGAAGCTTCTGACGCCTCTCCCACATCTGCTCGCGGCTCTCTATTCCCTTCGAGGTAGTTTTCCTTCTCATAGCCACCACTTTTTGGTCTCAACCCTGGCGTCCAGGAATGCGGGGTGGGTGCTTAAGGCCTGGCTTTGCTTCTTAGATGCCATAGATGCTGATAATTCTACGTACAGTCACGCAGCCTGATTCCTGATTCGTGGACAGACTCTCCCAGTGCCGTGCTCGCCCCTTTCCCCTCGCTCTGGCTCTGGCTCTCGCTCTCTCAGGAGGCTCAGCCTGACCGCGGGCTTCTCAGGAGCCCATTCCCCGGGCTGCTGTCGCTCCATGCCTCAAGGTTTGAACACATAGCTGGAGTGGCCCCTTACTTTTCAGTGTTGTTGCTACTCGTGTGCTAAGACCTCCCGAAAGCCTTGTGCCTGGCTTCTGACTCCTGACATGTACGTTAGGAAGATAGTACTTATATTAAATAATAAAAATAATAAAACAAACACACACTCCATTTGACTTCTAAAGTGCTATCAAACTTGAGAAGTAGGCAGAATGGCTGATTCATAATAGGGGAAACTGGTTTTACAAACTACTTTTCATCCAGAATGGCATACTTCTTTTTTATTATAAATACGATGATGAAACCTAAAATATCCCCAATAAAAGCGAGGATGGGTTGTGATATATCTGTTCTTCCTGAGGTAGCCTGCAGTTGAAGATAGTCGGTTCCAGAAAACATTGGCATGAGGCACCGGAAGTGATATTCTGGACAAGGTGATTAGATGAGGTTCTAAAGTTGTGAGGTGCTTTTTTGAAAATTAGCAACATTATCTTTGATGAATGAGGTTGTTTTCTTAAAAGTAAGTGGTTGAAAAAACTTACAGTCCACAGATGACACCTATCAAAAGCATACTGAATTTAGATTAGTAATTTTGATTGTAAGATAGTTCTGTGAGCAGACAAAAGATGGGTTCTTTTCCCTCCCTATTGGTTTTTAAGCCATTTCAGGTTTCGTTTATCTGATAAGACGTGGCGAGAGAGAAGCGTAATAATGGAAAAGCTAAATTTTCTTTTTTTTGTAAATGCTTTTGAGCTAAAGATTTTTAAAAAGGATATATAGATGCCATTTATGATTAAATTTATTGGGTGAATCTGTCAAGACCGCAAACTTTGTTAGTTTGGGGTAAAATGCTTTGCTTTGGGAGCTTTCATGTTGTTTGAGGTTCTTTGGGGGTATAGTTTAAATTAAAGCACAATATAATTCTAGTACCACTGCAAAATAACCTCAGAGAGTATTGTTTGTTTTGTGCATTAGCAAGCTGACATGCTTCTAGTTGCTAGATTCCAAAGGTAATTTTTTTTTTGTTTTGGAAAAGCTTTTGATGAATTTAAGTCTGAATTATTTGAAATAATAGTGTATCATATGAATACTTGCTCTTCACCTTCACATACTTAGAGAACCCTGCAGTAATTTGAATCCAATCTAGTATTCCATTGAAGTGAGTATGACTATGAAGATGCCGCATACTCTTAAGAGCATTTACCTAGGGTGTCGTAATCACATTATAAAATAAAATTGATGGCTTATTTTGCAAATGCTATCAAAGCACTTGTTCAGTGAACTCTGGAATGAAGTTTTTTTTTTTTTTTAAAGTGACTTTCAACAAGTTTTTATTTTCTAGCTTCTAATGAATGCCTACTACTATACCAGGTATTGTGGAGAATAGAACAGAAACAGCAATTTACCAGTTGGGTAAATTGCTTACCCAATGGTAAATTACCGATGGGTAAATTGCTTAGCCATTGGAAAAAGGAAAATACATATATGAGACACCATGGTCAACAATTGGAACAGAGTCATATTGAATAAGGACTGAAAGAGTTAAGAGTAAAGGGAGAATACTGTAGGCTGGATTTTTCTGAGAAAGCTTTGTAGAGAAAGTCATACTTGATTTGGCTCTTAATAGAAGTATAAGCTTTCTTAGAAGGTGGAAGAGTTCAGCATAGCATGAGCTAAGGCACTTGATTTTCTAATCCTTTTGCATATTTTCTCCTAGGTAAACCTAAAGGAGAAGAGGACTGTCAGTGGCAATTAACTTCTTTGTAGTGGGCATAATTTTCTATGATAAACTACATACTAAATTAACAAATTAAATATAATTTCACAGATATACATGCTATAGAAATCAGGCTTTAAAATAATCATCCTATTTCCTGAGGCAAGTGAGAATGTTTTCTAAGCAGATATAGGTAGAGTGTTAAGTTCACATGTTTTTGTAACCTGTACATTTTTTTTTACTGTCTATTAAGAGACAGTTATATTCTAAGTGTTTCATACAACACTGGTCTGATAGTACATTAGATTATTAATATGCTCCAAAGACTATTTCTTGATAAAATAAATTAGGGAAATTTTATAAGCAACATTCATTTTGATTCATTAGTATATGATAACTTAGTTTTTAGTACTACATTTAGTACTGCTATTGCTACCATTTTCTGAAAACAAAGGGAGGGGTATGTCAGAGTCCCACAAATTCATATCTGTCAAAGTTCTAATATCATGTTATTAATGTATATATTAATAATTGACAACATCAATGTTTAAACTGCAATTACAAACCTCTGCAAAGCTTATTTTGGTACATTTCTAACAACCTTCCGCTATATTGAAAATTAGTCAGATGACTAATTGTCTCCTAGGTTTTAGTCAGCCATTGTAAGTTGACATTTACACAGAAAAATAACGAGGTATGGAGTTATTCCATCCGTAGAGAGGTATGTCTCCTAACAGAAATTCACATATTAGAATTCCAAATATAAAGAATTCACAGATTTACTCTGAGGAACAATATACTCAAACTTGAAATTTTTGAGGCTTTATACACCTTCTGTACCTTTTTTTTGGTATCTTTTGCTGCCAGCAGTAGTCTTCTTTGATTAAAGTTAACTTTAATTCACAGTAGCTAATAGTTTCTAGGCTCAACAAATATAATTGTTATTTTGAACATCCTCTGCTTAGCACATTAGCTATTAAATAAACAAGTTATTAGAGAACAGAATGGCTTATCTGGACACAGTCAGCAAATAGCTATGATTATTGCTGGAAATTAACCAGTTAACAGATAGCAAAATATATGGAGAAGGCATTGGAGTAAATCATTTTTGCTAAGTAACTATTGTACATTTCTGGTCTTATGACAGTATCAAAGGGATGATCTTTGGAAAGAGGAGGGAAACTGCCAAGAAAATTAAAATTACCTCGTATGTCAAATTGTAAGTACTGTGGCGATTTAAGGCAGGTACACGTTGTTAATTGAGATCTTTCTTTCTTTTTTAGGTGGAAGAAATATGGATATGCTGTATTCTGTTTGAAAGGATTCATCATGAACCAGAAAAAAATCAATGAAAAGGGGCATTTCACCTAGATTAAATTTTGCAATTTTTAAAAAGCATATGAACAAAGAAACTATCCTCCAAACATCCAAATAAGGAAGAATACTTTACCTAACAATAGGAACAAATTAAAAATAATTGATTCAGCCTAAGACTTTTTTTTCAGCGAAGAAGTAGTTTAATAATTGCAGGGCCAGCCAAATAAGGAGAAAGGGAAAAAACTTCTCAAACCCATCTCTCTGAGAATTTGGAGGCTAGGTTTTTTTAAGGACACTTTGGCAGGCAGGGGATAGGAAACTTTTAAGAAATGATTGACTGGGGATGAAATCACAGGGGTACCTAAAACTGTCTCGGCTTAGCTGAGTCAGTTCCTGGGAGGGGGCTGTCTTGGGACCAGGTGGCATCTCTTGGTCAGCTCTTGGTCTGCTTATAAATCTGAAAAATATCTCAAAGACCAGTTTTTTTAAGTTTCATAATAGTGATGTTATCTATAGGAGTAGTTGGAGAAGTGTAAAACTTGTGACCCCCAGTTACATGACTCGGCAGCTGTAAGCAACTTATAGAAAAACACATAAAGCAATGGCAGGTAATTGTTTAATTATGTCTATTGTTTAGCAACAGCAAATCACTTACATCTCTTTTGTTTTCAGCATCCCCCAGACATCTAGACTATGCCAGTCCTGTCTGCCTTCTGAGAGAGATGAGAAAGAAACCCATTTCTCAAGCAGTCCCCCCAAAAAGACAGAATGTGGGACACATGCCACAACTTTTTCCCTTCCTAGAGAGAAGCTGAGAATTGGGAGTTTTCACCCTCTCGTTCTATGCCGAGCTGGGAGGAGGGAGTATGGTGAGTGAGTGCTTTTTGCCTAAACTTTTGCCGTATGTTTCAGCCTTCTTCTTTTTCTCTCTAGGAAGAAGCCAAGAATTGGGAGTTTTCTGCTGATGATGCTATGCTAAGCTGGGCAGAGAGACCATGGCGAGTGAGTACCATGAATTTTCCTACCAGCTTCAGACCAATTCTGCTTGTTTTTACCCCTCTACAAGGAAATAGACTAAATAGCCAAGTTGCAAGATACCACTGCTTCTTTTAAGAGTGATGGGTTTCCCAGGTGATACTTGAAAGAAGAGATAACGACCACCTATCTCCTTCATCCTGGTTACACAGGAAGGTAGGTGAGTAGAAGCTCCTCTAGGATACATATCTAGCCTTCTGCTCATTGAATCTATTTTACCCAAGGCTATGGACTCCTTTTGGCATTTCTGCCTCAGCAACAGAGGATAAAAGTCATGTTGTGATGGATAAGTCACAAAAGTAAAAAATACAGACGTGGACTACAGGCCTCCAAAGAAGAATTGAGCATGCTGAGGATCGATGCCAGACATTGGACATTTTTGAGGTGTTAAGAGGTGGGTACTTTAGTGGTTGTTGTTGTTGTTGTCTCACTCTCTCTCCTGTCCTGCCATTGTGAAGATGTGCATGCTTCCAACATTGTGAAGATGTGTGTGCTTTCCAGTCACCTTCCACCATGACTGTAAGTTTTCTGAGGCTGCCCAGTCATGCTTCAGTGCTTTTTACTCTTTCCTCTTCTTTCCTAGAGCAGAAAGAGTGTTTTCCTATTGCCACCACAGCTAAGAATGTGCTGGGTCACACCTGAAGCCATCCCAGTACCAGGTTTCACCCAAGGCCCATGGTGAGTACTGCCTGGCTACTGCTGATGTTTATAAATATGATGTGGTATGTGTGTTTATTTGTAGGGACTGATAACATCTGAACATACCAAACCACACAGTCAAACTCTTGCACCATCGCTACCACGACATTTTACTACAAAAGAATGCCACTGCATGTGGATTCCAAGCAGGCTAAAAAGAAAAAGAACTGATTAGACCTCAGACGACCCACTAAACGGGATGACGGCCACAGCTGAGGTAGAGACACCAAAAATGGAGAAGAGTGCCTCCAAGGAAGAGAAGCAGCAGCCTAAGCAGGACAGCACAGAGCAGGGCAATGCTGATTCTGAAGAGTGGATGAGCTCTGAGAGTGACCCTGAACAGATAAGCCTTAAGAGTAGCGACAACAGCAAGAGCTGCCAACCTAGGGATGGTCAGTTGAAGAAAAAGGAGATGCACTCCAAGCCACACCGCCAGCTCTGTCGATCACCCTGCCTAGATCGTCCAAGTTTCTCCCAGAGCAGCATTTTACAGGATGGTAAACTTGACTTGGAGAAGGAATACCAAGCTAAGATGGAGTTTGCGCTAAAGCTGGGCTATGCAGAGGAACAGATTCAATCAGTGCTAAACAAGCTGGGCCCAGAATCACTTATTAATGATGTATTGGCAGAGCTTGTCAGACTTGGGAACAAAGGTGATTCAGAAGGGCAGATCAACTTGAGTCTGTTAGTGCCTCGTGGGCCCAGCTCCAGAGAGATTGCAAGCCCTGAATTGTCTCTTGAAGATGAAATAGATAACAGTGACAATTTGAGGCCAGTTGTCATTGATGGAAGTAATGTGGCAATGAGGTAAGCCTGGTATGTTTTTTTCTCCCATTTTATCTTCTCTCCTCTTATTCTGTATCTTCCTAAGCCATGGGAATAAAGAAGAATTCTCCTGCAGAGGAATACAACTTGCTGTGGATTGGTTTCTAGATAAAGGCCATAAAGATATTACTGTATTTGTGCCTGCATGGAGAAAGGAGCAATCCCGCCCTGATGCACCAATTACAGGTATTGTGTCAAATAAGACATTTCTTCTCATCCTGCTCTGTGGCATATAATCATATTTTGACAGATCAAGATATTCTACGAAAACTGGAGAAGGAAAAGATTCTTGTCTTCACACCATCCCGAAGAGTCCAAGGCAGGAGGGTTGTCTGCTATGATGACCGGTTCATAGTCAAACTGGCTTTTGATTCTGATGGCATCATTGTGTCCAATGATAACTACCGAGACCTTCAAGTTGAAAAGCCAGAATGGAAGAAGTTTATAGAGGAGCGGTTGCTGATGTATTCTTTTGTGAATGACAAGTGCGTTTCTTTCCAGTAGGCCTATATCCAAGAAGACAGTCACCTCTTGCTTACTTGCTTTCAGATTTATGCCTCCAGATGATCCATTAGGACGCCACGGCCCAAGCCTTGAAAATTTCTTAAGAAAGAGACCCATTGTTCCTGAGCATAAGAAGCAACCATGTCCTTATGGTGAGTACCTACATACAAAACTGAGTTCTGTAAGAGAGTCTTACCCCAAGGCATTATTTTTCAGGCAAAAAATGCACCTACGGCCACAAGTGCAAATACTACCATCCGGAGCGGGCCAACCAACCCCAGCGTTCGGTGGCTGATGAGCTCCGCATCAGTGCCAAACTGTCCACAGTGAAAACTATGAGTGAAGGCACCCTGGCCAAGTGTGGCACAGGGATGTCTAGTGCCAAAGGTGAGATAACCTCAGAGGTCAAACGTGTGGCCCCCAAGCGCCAATCAGATCCCAGCATCCGGTCTGTGGCTATGGAGCCTGAGGAATGGCTGTCCATTGCCCGTAAGCCTGAGGCTAGTTCTGTCCCCTCGCTTGTGACTGCCCTAAGTGTTCCCACAATCCCACCCCCCAAAAGCCATGCAGTGGGTGCACTCAACACCCGTTCGGCCAGCAGCCCAGTGCCAGGATCCTCCCATTTCCCCCACCAGAAGGCCTCTTTGGAGCATATGGCCAGCATGCAGTATCCTCCCATCTTGGTTACCAACAGCCATGGGACCCCTATTAGCTATGCTGAGCAATACCCAAAGTTTGAATCCATGGGGGACCATGGCTACTATTCAATGTTAGGTGACTTCTCCAAACTGAACATCAACAGCATGCATAACCGAGAGTATTACATGGCTGAAGTAGACCGGGGGGTGTATGCCCGGAATCCTAACCTCTGTTCTGACAGCCGTGTGAGCCATACCAGGAATGACAACTATTCCTCTTACAACAACGTGTATTTGGCTGTAGCTGATACCCATCCTGAAGGCAATTTGAAGCTGCACCGCTCAGCATCCCAGAACCGACTTCAGCCTTTTCCTCATGGTTACCATGAAGCCTTAACACGAGTGCAGAGCTATGGCCCAGAGGATTCTAAGCAAGGCCCCCACAAACAGTCAGTCCCCCACTTAGCTCTGCATGCCCAGCACCCATCAACTGGAACACGTTCCAGCTGTCCTGCAGACTACCCCATGCCTCCCAATATCCATCCTGGGGCAACCCCCCAGCCAGGCCGTGCCCTGGTGATGACTCGGATGGATAGCATTTCCGACTCCCGCCTCTATGAGAGCAACCCCGTGAGGCAAAGACGACCTCCCCTGTGCCGGGAACAGCATGCCAGCTGGGACCCGCTGCCCTGTACAACTGACTCCTATGGCTACCACTCCTATCCCTTGAGTAACAGCCTCATGCAACCATGTTATGAGCCAGTCATGGTACGGAGCGTGCCTGAAAAGATGGAGCAGCTTTGGAGGAATCCTTGGGTTGGAATGTGCAATGATTCCAGGGAGCATATGATCCCAGAACACCAGTATCAGACCTACAAGAACCTCTGCAATATTTTCCCTTCTAACATCGTCCTTGCAGTGATGGAGAAGAATCCCCACACAGCAGATGCCCAGCAACTGGCAGCCTTGATTGTTGCTAAGCTTAGGGCTGCACGTTGATATGACATAGTACTTATTTCTTTATACAAATATGAATATTAATACTAATAATACACTAATACAATAATTATAGTAACTAATAATTTGTGTTGCGCTTTACAAGTTAGAGTGTTTATATCATTTAAGCGCTTAACAACCCTGTGAGGTACGTCTTACTAACATCCTCTTTTATAGAGAAGGAAGGTGAAGGTCAGTGAAATTAAGTGGCTAGCCAGGGTCACACTGCTAGCAAATGACTAAGTCAAGACACACACCCAAGTCCTCTAAATCCAAGTCCCATGCCCCTTTGCACTGCACCATGCAGGTAATGGAGGACAAAACCCAGGGGGAGAGGTCTAGATGTAAGAAATCCCAGAGGATTCCATTACCAGAGTTTTCCTTTTTCTCTTTTCGTTTCTTTCTTTCTTTCTTTATTTTTTTTTTTTGAGACAGAATCTCACTCTGTTACACAGGCTGGAGTGCAGTGGCACTATCTCTGCTCACTGCAACCTCCACCTCCAGGGTTCAAGTGATTCTATGGCCTCAGCCTCCCAGGTAGCTGGGATTACAGGCGTGCACCACCATGCCCAGCTAATTTTTGTATTTTTAGTAGAGACGTGGTTTCACCGTGTTGGCCAGGCTGGTCTCAAACTCCTGGCCTCAAGTGATCCGCCCACCTTGGCCTCCTAAAGTGCTGGGATTACAGGTGTGAGCCACTGCGCCCAGCCTACCAGAGTTTTCGTAGTCACATATTCTATATTACAAAGTATGGATGATATATCCAATTTAGAGAGCAAAAGCATCAGGATCAGATCATATGTTGAATTAACCTTTTAGGTTTTTTCTAATAGAAATATTTAAAGCTATTTAAAAGTAAATGCATACTTTATTGCATGGATATCTGATCACTCAATCTATATTAATGAAACTATAGGGTCACATTGAAGCTTCTAGAACTATATTTTAAAGCTATTATTAGCAATTATATTGCATGTATGAATATATATATTTGGTTTGAGATGTGTGTGTATCTCTGTATAACCTTTTATATAGTGATAATGAGAGGGTAGGCTCTACACAGTCCTTCGTCTATAGCTGTATAGGTCACTAATCTGACTTGATGATTTTAAGTCACATTTCATAGTTTTAACTAGTTATGAGAGAGAAATTATATGGCAATATTTGAACATTGCTTTCTTAGGCACCAGAGCAAAGCAACTCTGTTTCCTTTGCACATTTTACCTGCCAACATTTATTAACAGTTCTTACCTTCCAAGTCTCTTCACCTTAGCAAATTAGGGATCAGGTTGCAGTCTTCTGCAGAGAAACTGATGGTTAAGCTCAAGTTCCAAGCATAGTATGTGTGTGCTACACAAGCTCAGAAGAGTTTGACAAGGACCAGGGGACTTACTACCACAATCCACTTCCCTTATCCCAGGAGAGATGGCCAAACCCATGTGGCATTAAATGGTGAATAAAAAAGCTTCACTCAAGGAGGGACTATTGGATGCTCTTTGGACTTCTGACCTATGCAGTATTCAACATCATTGGATGAAATGTAATGGAGGACAGTGCACAGCCATGTATCCACTTTCTCTTCCTGTCCACCCTTTGGGTAATAAGGTCAATCATTGGTGGAACAGAATTTCTCTAGGAAACAAAACCAGGGGATTTTATTTGTGGAAAAAGGAAGTTTCCAAAAGGGGATACTGCATCTTTACTAATAGCTGGCTCAGTTACTCACTTTAAATCCATGCAAAGAGTGCACTTGCTGTTAAATAATTGTTAAATGAGTTATTAGAAGGCAGGACTTTTGGTTTGGGCGACACCATTTGCGCAACTTGTATCTTGCTCAGGGTGGAAAACTTCATAGCTAAATGCCTCTAGAAGAGGTGTTTATTGTTTTTTTTAAGCTGCACTAAATGAATTCCCTTTTTGAATCCATTGTATATTTCAATATTTCGAACCATGATCAGCTCACTATTTCCTGAGCTGGAACTTGCTAACTTCTATGATCGTTTTTTCATGAAAGTTGAGAAGGCCGGGCCTTGGCCTTTTGTTTCTTCATGAGAAGGTGTGACACTGCCTATAAATGTTTCTTACTGTGAAACACTCTGAATGTGAGGCTGTAGTCAGGGTTGTTTCTGGTGGTTTGACAATGGCTTGCATGCTGCTTTCTGGCTTTCTGTCTCTGTCCAAGTTGATCAATACTGCATCTTAACCAATGTTTCACTTGAGTTAACCACAGCTTTACATTCTATCTCCTATCTTCTGATCTTCGTATACCCCAGCATATTGAAAAAGAGTAAAAGTATTTTCTATCAATCAGGTAGATCCACAGAGTGACAGTTGCCACTGCAGTGCTTGCTATTTCACACAAACACCATTTCATACCTTCAACTTCTTGGACTTTCTAAATCGGACTCGTGTCTAAATCAGGGTATTTGACAATCTCAGATGATGCTACTGCCTATGTGCCAGTTAGTTCATCTTCCTACCAAGATCATGAATGGCACCACACTATCCACTAGCTGTACAATTTACAGAGAAGCACAAGATTCATCTTGTCACCTACAATTCGTCTTGAACATGTTCATATTTAGTACTCAGAAACTGTGTAAGCTCCTCCCAATACAGAAAATATTTTTTAAGGCAGCATATGTATTTCTGATTTACTAAAAACGATTGTCATTCTCCTCTCATTCTTCTTTTTGGTATGAACCAAAAGCGGCTAGGAGCAATGCCTCAAATAACCAGAAATGACCTTTTGTTGATACAAATTGTATCTCTTTTTTTCCTGATTGTATAGAAACAAATGTACAAAACTCATCTGAAGCTAGGTTTGGCACTGAATTTTCACCATGAGGTTTGTGGCACTGTGTGTCACAGGGAAGTAGCTCAGGGGTTGTGAGGGAGCTTTTATTTCTAAAGGGCAGTAGTAATTTATAGACAAAAACAATTTTTCAAGGCCTCTTTATTACCACTGCACAGCTATCATGTGTAAAATTTCAAGCATTATATTGCATAAGTTCTCTTTAGCCTATTAAATTTAATATGTCCTTGCAAAAGGGATTTTGTGTAAAAAGTGTCAGTGTTAGTGACTCATCTGCAAGAATCTACAAATGGAGCTATACAACTATGAATACATAAATACAGCATGGTTCCTAGTTATTAGAGAAACATTTTCTTTATATTGAGGTCTACGCACTTCTTGACTTTCCATTTTGTCTGTAATTATAAAACAGCAAATAACAAAGAAGCATTGGGACCCCCTCGGCTGCCTTGATAATAAAATCAAGCTTCCTTCATGGGACTAAGCATGTGTCCTTCAGGATACTTACCTCTAAGCACTCAGCAGGGGTTACTACAAAGCGTTTTGTGTGGTTTTCAAAAAACAGTGTATTTTGCAAGAGGTGCTTTGTAATTTTAATTATTTCACTGATTTTCTGACCTCATAGGAAGTCTGTGCCTGTTGAGGCCTTCAATTTTGTAGCTTTTCTGATTTTTTTTCTTCTTTTTGTGATTTTGTTGTTGTTTTCATTTTGATCTAAAGGAGAAGTGTGACCCCGGAGTGGCATGGTCAATCCAGGGCACCCTTTCTGTAAGACAACTCAAAGGAAAAGAAGCCTTTTCAAAGGTAATATCGAGCCATTGCACTCTCTCTTAAGGTGCCAGGTATGGGAGAATGACAGATGCCTTATGGAAATGGTCTACAAAACTTTTCTTCTTCTAAGTAATAAAACACATAGCATGATTCTCTCTCCCTCTCTCTCTCTCTCTCTGCCCACCCCCTGCTAGTTTCCAGGAGAATACTTCTCTAAAATTCATTTTTTTCTATTTTGGAATAAATTATCTTTATACAGTAATTCAAACACTGATTTCCATTAACCTTTGGCCCTGAGTTTTCTTCTAACATAGAAGAGTTCATTTTGAGAGGCACTCAGTTACCATTCAATCTGTGCTGTAAGTATGGGACTTTGTACAAATGCCCTTTTTGAGGGCCAAAAATTTCAATACACTTTGTTCTACTTTGTGAACCAGGTCTGGATCTGCACAGAGAAAGTAATGCTGAGCTGTCCAAAGAGTCCGCTCAGGTCTCCCTCCTAACCCTCCTCTGCCTTCCCCTAGTTTGCTTATCCTCACGTCTGACACTGAGGAGTGCATAGTCTTCAACTGAAATGGCACTACAGTTAGTTCTCATTGGAAACAAACAAGTGTATTTCTGGAACCTGCTCGTCTAAAATAGTCAATGCCTTTGTAAAGACTCAGCATATTCAATATCTATTGTATGGTAGCTAGCTATATACATAGATTGACTATTTTTAGTCCTGGTTTGTGTATTGTTGAGCTATAGTAGTTTGCTTTATCCATTTGTGGGATTAAACAATACTGTTTAATGGTTGTAAACTTTTATAAAATCTCTTTGGGTTTTTTGTTTGACCCAAACATAATGTAAGTCTTAATGACAAAATACACAAAGTTAACCAGAGGTGAGTGAAAATATAGCCCTTCCCCAGTTTTGTCTGCCCCTATAATGCACGTGCATTGCTTTGTAATATGCTCTCGCTAGCATGAATGTGCTATGACTACTTCATGAGGTTTTGTTTCACCTATAATTGTGATGGAAAATGCTGTATTGCTGACAACAATGAACTGTAACCACAGTTATTTACTGCATAAACTATTTGTGTACTAACCACTCATGGCTCTGTTTCTTTAAGAATACCAACA